ACCTAAGATTTCAGCAGGTAACTGCTTTATACGAGGTTTTGCAGCTTTATGTATATATGACCGATAAATTAGAACACTGAATTGTGTTTCTGAAAGGTTAACCATTGAACATTAGTGGGAAACATCAGTGTGTGAGGTTGTCTTTCTAAAAGCCAGTCCTAAATGGTACATGTAGTAATTAGAAGTTAATGTTTTCTGGTTTCAATTAAGCATTATTTGTAACAAAGGGAAAGCATACATTTTTGGGAAAGCCTGCTATGTTTCTTTTGTTACACTAGCCACACTTTTGGGAAGTCAGGATATTTGGCCCAGATCCAAACCCACTGTCTACCTGGCAGTAGCTCATCCTCACTGAAGGAATATTCCATGGGAAAGATAGCCAACCTTATGCATATCAGCCTTGGAGCAAGTCCTGCATTTGCCTGAGGTCACACAGCAAGTTAACTGGGAGTTTCAACCCAGGTCTTCTCATTTTAAATCTAAGGCTGTGTCTCTAGGCCGTGTATCCAACATAAAATCAGGACTATCATCTGTTGGGCTCTATGACTGGCACTACTACTACTCACTGTTACCATTTTTTGAGGTCTTCTACGTGCCAGGTTATTGTCCTGGCAATCTAATCCTCCCAAAGACTCGGTAAATGGTTCCATAATTATCCTCATTTTACCACTGAAGAAACTGAACTCTGGTTAAATAACTTGCCCAAGGTCACACAGACTTTAACTGTCAAGAGCTCAGACTTAACCCAGGCCTGACTCCAAAGCCTATACTCTGAATCACCAAGCGAGACCTATTTTAAAGGTGACCAGGTCGTGAGATATGATCTCAGCACGGACCCTTCTCCCGGATGACAAGAGAGCAGGTAGTTAGGCGGGTACTCCGTGTCCGCGCATACCCAGACTCCGCCCAGCGCCCGGGCAGGCCACCCCGAGCCCCTTAACTGCGCAGGCGCTCTCACTCAGAAAGGCCGCTGGGTGCGGGGAGCGCAGAGGCGGTGCAGGGCGGCTGGCTCGCCTCGGCGTGCAGTGCGCGTGCGTGGAGCTGGGAGCTAGGTCCTCGGAGTGGGCCAGAGATGGCGGCGGCCGACGGGGCTTTGCCGGAGGCGGCGGCTTTAGAGCAACCCGCGGAGCTGCCTGCCTCGGTGCGGGCGAGTATCGAGCGGAAGCGGCAGCGGGCACTGATGCTGCGCCAGGCCCGGCTGGCTGCCCGGCCCTACTCGGCGACGGCGGCTGCGGCTACTGGAGGTTTGGGCCGCGTCCGCGCTTTCCCCTTCCCTCTCCCCGCCTCCCCGGTCCCCAGACTGGCTCGTGCAAGCCGAGTCCCGGGGCCCGGGGGTCGCGTCAACTCCGCTGGCGTATGTGTGCAGATTCTCCCCGAGTCGGAGAGGGAATCCGCCCAGCCAGCCGCCTTGTCAAAGCGTCCTGTCCACGACCACAGAGCGTTCCTCTGTCGCACGCGGGCCTCCTGACCCCCAGCCCCGGGCCTTCTTCGCTGCACCTCGGCTGCTGGCAGCTTCGATTTTTCGTTTAGGGATGCAGCCGCCCCGGCCGGGAGGTGTCAGCCACTGCCAGGTGTCAGGGCCTCAGCTGTCCCGGAAAGAGGAGTTAGACTAGTTCTTGATTCTGGCCTCTATACCTAGAACTAGTTGATGGAAGAGGCAGATCTTGGTGTTTGTTAGGGAGAGCTTTCAACAATTAGAGTTGCCAAAAGTGCAATGGATTGCTTCTCATGAGCTTCCCGTTACTAGAAGCGCTCAAATAGGAACTGGAAGAACGCTTACTTATGTGGAGGAGAGGAGATTCAGCAATCAGAATCTCCTACTCAGCAATCAGAAGAAGGGACTGGATAGTAAACCTTTAAGATTCTAATCCATAGATTCCATGAGTCTATTTCTTGGACATGTGACCTCTGCGATTTCTTGGCAAAAACTAGTTGCTCAAAACGTGTTTATTGATTGAAGTAAATTAAGGACTGATCTCTCATTGCAGATTATTCTCTTATAGAATTTGCCACTGGGGTCAACTAATAATCTTTAACAGGATACTTAAAATATAGTTTGGTTGACAGGCAGTTCTTCAGGGCTGCCTCTATAACATGAAGTACATGTGTTCCTAAAGCTCTATACTGCCCTTTGTCGAGCACAGTTTAGAGCTGTATTACTCTTTTTTATCAGCCAGATGTAGTGAGAGTGAGAAGAGTCTGAGGCTGGCAGCATGTCTTGATGTTCATACTAACACCGAAACTGCAAATTCCAGCTACTTTTGATGGTACTGGTCTCATCCTTTCTACTTTATAGTGGCAATTGTTGACTGCTTTTACTTACTTTTGTAGGCATGGCTAATGTAAAAGCAGCCCCAAAGATAATTGACACAGGAGGAGGCTTCATTTTAGAAGAGGAAGAAGAAGAAGAACAGAAAATTGGAAAAGTTGTTCATCAACCAGGTAAAGTGAGTTTTTCAAAAATAAGTATCTAGAAGGAAACTAGAGTTCATTTTCCTTTTCTTAGGACCTGTTATGGAATTTGATTATGTAATATGCGAAGAATGTGGGAAAGAATTTATGGATTCTTATCTTATGAACCACTTTGATTTGCCAACTTGTGATAACTGCAGGTACTTATTTTAGATGGTGTTCTTAATTGCTATAATTTATATAATGGACTTAATCTGTTTTCAGAGATGCTGATGATAAACACAAGCTTATAACCAAAACAGAGGCAAAACAAGAATATCTTCTGAAAGACTGTGATTTAGAAAAAAGAGAGCCACCTCTTAAATTTATTGTGAAGAAGAATCCACATCATTCACAATGGGGTGATATGAAACTCTACTTAAAGTTACAGGTCTCTAATAAGTTGTATTTATTATTTTTCACCAACTTATTTAAATATGGATTTTGTGTTGTAGATTGTGAAGAGGTCTCTTGAAGTTTGGGGTAGTCAAGAAGCATTAGAAGAAGCAAAGGAAGTCCGACAGGAAAACCGAGAAAAAATGAAACAGAAGAAATTTGATAAAAAAGTAAAAGGTAGATGGCCACATTTTATATCGTGAAGGATTCTGAAAAGATGACTTTAAAATTTTTTTTTCAGAATTGCGGCGAGCAGTAAGAAGCAGCGTGTGGAAAAGGGAGACGATTGTTCATCAACATGAGTATGGACCAGAAGAAAACCTAGAAGATGACATGTACCGTAAGACTTGTACTATGTGTGGCCATGAACTGACATATGAAAAAATGTGATTTTTTAGTTCAGTGACCTGTTTTATAGAATTTTATATTTAAATAAAGGAAATTTAGATTGGTCCTTTTCAAAATTCAAAAAAAAAAGCAACATCTTCATAGATGAATGAAACCCTTGTATAAGTAATACTTCAGTAATAATTATGTATGTTATGGCTTAAAAGCAAGTTTCAGTGAAGGTCACCTGGCCTGGTTGTGTGCACAATGTCATGTCTGTGATTGCCTTCTTACAACAGAGATGGGAGCTGAGTGCTAGAGTAGGTGCAGAAGTGGTAGGTCAGCTACAAATTTGAGGACAAGATACCAAGGCAAACCCTAGATTGGGGTAGAGGGAAAAGGGTTCAACAAAGGCTGAACTGGATTCTTAACCAAGAAACAAATAATAGCAATGGTGGTGCACCACTGTACCCCAGGTTCTAGTCATGTGTTTTTTAGGACGATTTCTGTCTCCACGATGGTGGAAACAGTGGGGAACTACTGCTGGAAAAAGCCCTAATAGCAGAAATAAACATTGAGTTGTACGAGTCTGATCATGTTTTCTGTACTCTTGGGGCCTCTATTG